GCCTGGTGACATAGAGCAGCTTTTCCTCTCCAGAAGCTCCTCACCTTTAAACAGAGTATCCTCTGGGTGCTGAAAAGAAAGAAAGACAGAAAGAGAGAAAGAGAGAGAGAGAGAGAAAGAGAGAATGCAAGCCTAATTGGTTGCATGGATGCAGGGCCAAAGGGCTAGGTTTTGGGGTACTAGGGAGTGAGGTACAAGGCCAGCTTGCCCAGTCCCAGCTCTGCCCTCCAGGAACATGAGGTGCAAAGGTACCCAAATGGGGGCTTGCTTGTATTTGGGGCCTGTGGGAAGAAAGCAAGCTTCAAAGAAGCCCAGTGGGGAGCTCTAGGGTGCATTTTGACAAGGTGGAGGTGCCCTTGCCACCATCCCAGCCCACCCCCAGCTACATGGGCAAGGGCAGCGAGGGCCCCCTGCTATTTTGGCAGGGCCCAGCTTTGGCTGGGAACCCCCGGGCCTGGGCACTGGTAGAAAGCATGGCGGTTACTCATTGCCTAATTTGATTCAAGCTGGCCAGATTCTGGTAACTTTTGGGTGACCCTGATGAAGACAAAGCCAGGACGGCGGCCTTTGTATGGCAGAATCCCTGCTCCCGCCGGCTGCAGGCAGGGCGGGCAGGCAGGAACCCTCCTCGCCTGGGGCACTCTGCCCAACTCAGAGGCGAGTTCACCCACCCACCTTTCATTGCTCTGTACCCCAATAGGAGGATTCATTCTCCCTTGAGCTGTGCCTACTTGGTGTCGGGGGGCGGGGGTTGCATTCAGCTGGGGGTGAGTGGAAGGGCCACGGAAGGTTGGCAAAATCAGTGGCAGACAAAAGCTGGGATTACCTGAGGGGAATGGGGTGCTGGGGACTGGAACTACATTAATATCTGGCAGGGGCTCTCAAATGTGCCATAGCAAGCTACTTGATTACACGTATGTTATTTAGTTAAATTTGTGAAAATTATGAGATGCTCACCAACCCGGTGATAAACTTGCTCCCTCGCCATTGGCTGGCCTGGTCACATGGCTGCCCAACTTTATTCAGTTGACAGCAAGTAGGAGGGCCCTATGGAAGGAGAAAAAAAGACAACACGAGAAAAATTAGTATTTTCTACCTTCTGAAATTAATGGTCATGAGTTCGTATATGGTGAACTCCAAGTATGTGGACCCCAAGTTCCCTCCGTGCGAGGAGTATTTGCAGGGCGGCTACCTAGGCGAGCAGGGCGCCGACTACTACGGCGGCGGCGCGCAGGGCGCAGACTTCCAGCCCCCGGGGCTCTACCCACGGCCCGACTTCGGTGAGCAGCCTTTCGGAGGCAGCGGCCCCGGGCCTGGCTCGGCGCTGCCTGCGCGGGGTCACGGACAAGAGCCAGGCGGCCCCGGCGGTCACTACGCCGCTCCAGGAGAGCCTTGCCCAGCTCCCCCGGCGCCTCCGCCGGCGCCCCTGCCTGGCGCCCGGGCCTACAGTCAGTCCGACCCCAAGCAGCCGCCCTCCGGGACGGCACTCAAGCAGCCGGCCGTGGTCTACCCCTGGATGAAGAAGGTGCACGTGAATTCGGGTAAGGCTAGGGTCCAGTAACCTTTCTGTCCAGACCTGCCTGTCCTGTCTGTTTTGTCTCGCAGTGAACCCCAACTACACCGGTGGGGAACCCAAGCGGTCCCGAACGGCCTACACCCGGCAGCAAGTCCTAGAACTGGAAAAAGAATTTCATTTTAACAGGTATCTGACAAGGCGCCGTCGGATTGAAATCGCTCACACCCTGTGTCTGTCGGAGCGCCAGATCAAGATCTGGTTCCAGAACCGGAGGATGAAGTGGAAAAAAGATCATAAGCTGCCCAACACTAAAGGCAGGTCATCGTCCTCATCTTCCTCCTCATCTTGCTCCTCCTCAGTCGCCCCCAGCCAGCATTTACAGCCGATGGCCAAAGACCACCACACGGACCTGACGACCTTATAGAAGTGGGGACCCTGGGCCCATCTCTCCCTGCGCACCAGGCTGAGCCGAAGCTGCGGGGGCAGGCCGGGCCTGCTGTCACCTCGCTGGGCTCTAAGGTACTGTGGGGTGGACCTGGGACAAGCAGGCCGCCCTCGGACTAGGTTAGCATCCTGCCCGAGGGCAGCCCCCTCCCTAGAGCGGGATGGGGATGGGAGGGGGGGCGGGATTCTCTCTCTAAGTATATTATATGGCAGGAGCTACTGAGAACATAAAATCTTGGCGAGTCATTAAACTTATGAAAATCACCGCTCTTGGATTTTGAATTTGCAAATGAAGG